TGGATGCCGAGGACAGGGGACACCTCACCCCAGTGAGGATGCAGAGGGAGGAGTGCTTCAAATAGGGGGACTCTTGCTTTTCTATTAAGAATAACGATACCCGGCTTGGTGGCACATGCCTGAAGTCCCAGCTACTTGTGAGGCCGAGGCAGGAGGATCACTTGAACCCAGGAGTTTGAGTCCAGACTGAGCAATATAGCAAGACCCCATCTCTCTCTTTTTTTTTTTTTTTTGAGACGGAGTCTCACTCTGTTGCCCAGGCTGGAGTGCAGTGGTACGATCTTGGCTCACTGCAAGCTGCACCTCCCAGGTTCACGCCATTCTCCTGCCTCAGCCTCCCCAGTAGCTGAGACTACAGGCGCCTGCCACCACACCTGGCTAATTTTTGTATTTTTAGTAGAGACGGGGTTTCACCATGTTAGCCAGGATGGTCTCGGTCTCCTGACCTCGTGATCTGCCCACCTCGGCCTCCCAAAGTGCTGGGATTACAGGCGTGGGCCTCCCAAAGTGCTGGGATTACTGGCCAAGACCCCAACTCTTAAAAAAAAAAAAGTAAAAAAGGAATAATAATCATGCGTATAGGGCCTCTCTGAAAGATGTGGGGAGTCCTATCTGCATTGGGATCCCTGAGGAGGGAGAGGAATGTGGAGAATTCAGGGTCCAGGGAGCATGGGTGACTGGTGGGCTGGGCTTCCAGGCTGAATCATGGGAAAGGAGAACCTGGTCTGAAACAGTACTGGGCGGGATTGGTGTTAGATTCCAGGAAAACCCCCAGGCGGTCTGTGGTGGAACCTGATGGACCCTCAGAAGGGAAGAGAATGGGGATGGGGCCAGGTTGCCATGGTTGGTCATTGTGCATAGGCACTAGAGGCCATGCTGGGTGGGCACAGTCGCTGCTGCAGCCTCACATCCTCATCTGGACATGGCTGAGCAGGGCCCCTGGAGCTGGTCCCAATGTGTTTCCTTCTATTCTTTTGACAGGAAGCTCCTGGAGAGCCAGTCCCCACCCCCATCCCGCCCCAGCACTCCCTCTCTCTTCTCCACTATGGACAGAGCCTCCACTGAGCTGCTGCCTGCCCGCCACATACCCAGCTGACATGGGCACCGCAGGAGCCATGCAGCTGTGCTGGGTGATCCTGGGCTTCCTCCTGTTCCGAGGTAAGAGGTGCCTGCCGCTTTCCCATGGCAATTACCAAGCTATGTGTTTTGCTTTCTCTTGCAGGCCACAACTCCCAGCCCACAATGACCCAGACCTCTAGCTCTCAGGGTAAGACCAAACACATGGGTCTACTCCAGCGTTGCACCCCTCAGCCTCAGATGTTCTGTTTCAGGAGGCCTTGGCGGTCTAAGTCTGACCACAGAGCCAGTTTCTTCCAACCCAGGTGAGTGAGTGTGGTTGCTGAGGTCCCTGCTCCTCCCACTCCCTATCTGCCTCTGTCCTTGCAGGATACATCCCTTCCTCAGAGGCTAACAGGCCAAGCCATCTGTCCAGCACTGGTACCCCAGGTACTGTGTCATTCAGACTACAAATGCCATCCCCCCATCTTGGTCATGCTGTTTCATGGTGCAGGCGCAGGTGTCCCCAGCAGTGGAAGAGACGGAGGCACAAGCAGAGGTATGTCCTGCTGCACTCGCCCTGAAGAGAAGTCGCTGATGCCCCTGACTCCACTCCATTTTAGACACATTTCAAACTGTTCCCCCCAATTCAACCACCATGAGCCTGAGCATGAGGGAAGATGCGACCATCCTGCCCAGCCCCACGTCAGAGACTGTGCTCACTGTGGCTGCATTTGGTGAGACCGGAAGGAGAAGGTGGGACATAGGAGCCCCCTTCACCCCATTCTTTTCTCTGTTCAGGTGTTATCAGCTTCATTGTCATCCTGGTGGTTGTGGTGATCATCCTAGTTGGTGTGGTCAGCCTGAGGTTCAAGTGTCGGAAGAGCAAGGAGTCTGAAGGTGCGTGCCCTGCCCTCGGGGATCTTTTTCCCGAGCCCCAACCTGTGCCTTTGGCTTTTTACAGATCCCCAGAAACCTGGGAGTTCAGGGCTGTCTGAAAGGTAAGACCGTCAGAAAAATCTTCTATCTGACATCTCTTTAACCCAGACCCCCTTCCTCCCCCAGCTGCTCCACAGCCAATGGAGAGAAAGACAGCATCACCCTTATCTCCATGAAGAACATCAACATGAATAATGGCAAACAAAGTCTCTCAGCAGAGAAGGTACATTTTTCTGTTTCCTGCCTTCCTTCCCCTCACCCTTCCCCATTATGCATTTATTTTGCAGGTTCTTTAAAAGCAACTTTGGGTCCCCATGAGTCCAAGGATGATGCAGCTGCCCTGTGACTACAAGGAGGAAGAGATGGAATTAGTAGAGGCAATGAACCACATGTAAATTATTTTATTGTTTCATGTCTGCTTCTAGATCTAAAGGACACTAGCATTGCCCCAGATCTGGGAGCAAGCTACCAACAGGGGAGACTCTTTCCTGTATGGACAGCTGCTGTGGAAATACTGCCTGCTTCTCCCACCTCCTCAGAGCCACAGGAAAGAGGAGGTGACAGAGAGAGAGCAAGGAAAGTGATGAGGTGGATTGATACTTTCTACTTTGCATTAAAATTATTTTCTAGCCTGCAGTCTAATTACTTTTAAGGTCTATGCTCCCATG